CCTGGGAGGGGCCAGGCCGGCTCACCAGGGCTGCTGCTTGTGCTCATGAAGCCGCAGTAAGTCGGGCAGGAGGCTGCTGGCACCTGTCTTCTCTATGCCCTCCTGTCCCCATGTCCCCAACCCCAGGCACAGGAAGCTGTGCCCTCCGCCCACTGAACCCAGCACTGTCTCAGCCTCATCTACTTTATTTTTTTCATTTTTTTGAGACAGGGTCTGGCTCTGTCGCCCAGGCTGGAGTGCAGTGGCGCGATCTCGGCTCACTGCAGCCTCAGCCTCCCGAGTAGCTGGGATTACAGGCGTGCGCAGCCACGCCCAGCTAATTTTTGTATTTTTAGTAGAGGGAGTTTCACCGTGTTGCCCAACCTGGTCTCGAATTCCCGACCTCAGGTGATTCGCCCACCTTGGCCTCCCAAAGTGCTGGGATTACAAGCGTGAGCACCGCGCCCGGCCCTTAGATCGTGACAAACGCGGGCGGCCTGTCCTAGAACTGTCAGAACCACTGTCCCTAAAGAGGCCTCGGGCGGGCAGTAAGGGCCGCGTCACTCAATGCTGCTCGAGGGGCGGCGGCTCCAGGGCAGAGGCGGGCATCGACGGCTAGATCACTCGAATGACACCCTGACACGAAAAGGACCAACTAGCAACGTCCGGGACGCAGCTGAAATGCTGCAGGCACGGTGCGGGGACAGGCCCCGGCGGGCAGAACGCGGCTGCGGGTTCCGGGCCACATGGATGGGCAAGGCCGGGCAGGGCCGACTGTCGCCGGCTGCGCGCCCGTTACCCCGAATCGAAGCCCGTCATCCCCGCGGGGCACCTCTCCATGCCCGGTGCGCACGGCGCGCAGACACCCAGCTCTCCAGAGACCTGGCCCGGACCCCCCGGAGCCCGCCCAGACGCCGCCGCTGAAGCGGGAAAGTTCCGGAGAGCCGCGACGCGCAGGCGCCGCAGCCAGGTCCTGCCCCCACCCCTCGCGCCAAGAGTGCGCAGGCGCGCAGCCAGCTCCCCCGCCCCCGACCCCGCGCGAAGAGTGCGCAGGCGCGCCGACAGCCGAGTTTTCTGCGCTTCCTTCTCCCTCTCTCCAGACGTCGTGGTCGTTCGGTCCTATGTCGCGCCGGGCCCTCCGGAGGCTGAGGGGGGAACAGCGCGGCCAGGAGCCCCTCGGGCCCGGCGCCTTGCATTTCGATCTCCGTGATGACGATGACGCGGAAGAAGAAGGGCCCAAGCGGGAGCTTGGTGTCCGGCGTCCCGGGGGCGCAGGGAAGGAGGGCGTCCGAGTCAACAACCGCTTCGAGCTGGTGAGGAGCGCGGCGGCCCGGGTGGGGGTGGGCGCCCTGGCTCTTCTCCAACCTGTTTTTCCAGATAAACATTGACGATCTTGAGGATGACCCTGTGGTGAACGGGGAGAGGTCTGGCTGTGCGCTCACAGACGCTGTGGCACCAGGGAACAAAGGAAGGGGTCAGCGTGGAAACACAGAGAGCAAGACGGATGGAGATGACACCGAGACAGTGCCCTCAGAGCAGGTGGGGGGCTGAGTGGTGAGGAGGTGGCATCATTCTACTGATGAAAATGTGTTTCTATCATTAGTCTCATGCAAGTGGCAAACTCCGGAAGAAGAAAAAAAAACAGAAAAACAAGAAAAGCAGCACGGGAGAAGCATCGGTACGTGAGTTGGGCCTGGCTGTGCTCTGTCCTGGTGATTAAGAGGTTGTTTTGGGGCTTTTAGGAAAACGGACTAGAAGATATCGATCGCATCCTAGAGAGGATTGAGGACAGCACTGGGTTGAACCGTCCCGGCCCAGCTCCCCTGAGCTCCAGGAAGCACGTTCTCTACGTGGAGCACAGGTGTGGCCCCCGCCCTTCTCTGCGGCTGCCCTATGTTTTTTTTCTACAATTTTCAATTCCCCAGACACTTGAATCCAGACACAGAACTGAAAAGGTATTTTGGTGCCCGGGCAATCCTGGGGGAGCAAAGGTAAGGTCCACAGTGAGCTGCATTCTCACAGCGTAAAGCTGTACCTGTGTCCCGTTCTCCCCAGGCCACGGCAGAGACAACGTGTGTACCCCAAGTGCACATGGCTGACCACCCCTAAAAGCACCTGGCCCCGCTACAGCAAACCAGGTGAGGGTCTGCAGATGCTGCTGGGGATGGAGGCACACCCTCCCTGAGCACTCTCCCCTCCCAGGTCTGTCCATGCGGCTGCTGGAATCAAAAAAAGGCCTCTCCTTCTTTGCGTTTGAGCACAGTGAGGAGTACCAGCAGGCTCAGCACAAGTTCCTGGTGGCCGTGGAGTCTATGGAGCCGAACAACATCGTGGTGCGTGGTCCCTGCAGCCCCTGACAGGAGCACTTTCCTCCAGGGCTGTCCTCCCTTCTGGTAGGTTCTGCTCCAGACGAGCCCTTACCACGTTGACTCACTCCTGCAGCTCAGCGATGCCTGCCGCTTTCAAGAGGATCAGGAGATGGCTCGAGACCTCGTAGGTAAGGCAGAGCCCCCACCCCATTCCCCTCAGGACACCCTCCCCTGGCGTCCCTGTGCCCACAGAGAGAGCGCTGTACAGCATGGAATGTGCGTTCCACCCCCTGTTCAGTCTCACCAGTGGGGCCTGCCGGCTGGATTACCGCAGACCCGAGAACAGGTGAGTGCAGCTGCCCTGGAGGTGACGCAGCTTTGTAATTCATGTGGAACTATTTTGGATCTAGGAGCTTCTACCTGGCCCTCTACAAGCAGATGAGCTTCCTGGAGAAGCGAGGCTGCCCGCGCACGGCGCTGGAGTACTGCAAGCTCATCCTGAGGTGAGTGTCTGCTCAGGGCCAAGCCCGTCCACCTTTGCTCTGCTCTCTGTGCTGCCTCCGGAAGTCTCGAGCCGGATGAGGACCCCCTCTGCATGCTGCTGCTCATCGACCACCTGGCCTTGCGGGCCCGGAACTACGAGTACCTGATCCGCCTCTTCCAGGAGTGGGAGGTGGGTGCGAGCCTGGTGAGGCCCCGTGGAGGGGCTCCACGCTCTGTTTCTTCGTCCCTCGTAGGCTCATCGGAACCTGTCCCAGCTCCCTAATTTTGCCTTCTCTGTTCCACTGGCGTATTTCCTGCTGAGCCAGCAGACAGACCTCCCTGAGTGTGAGCAGAGCTCTGCCAGGCAGAAGGCCTCTCTCCTGATACAGCAGGCGCTCACCATGTTCCCTGGAGGTGAGTGAGCGCTGTGTCTCGCCTGGGGTAGGGGGCCCCCACAGAGCCTCCGCTTCCCCTGCAGTCCTCCTGCCCCTGCTCGAGTCTTGCAGTGTGCGGCCCGACGCCAGCGTTTCCAGTCACCGCTTCTTTGGACCCAATGCTGAAATAAGGTAAAGAGTGGCTGGTGGTGCCCATCTGTGGGGGGTTCTGCTCAGAGCCCTTGCTCTCCCCCAGCCAGCCCCCTGCCCTGAGCCAGCTGGTGAACCTGTACCTTGGGAGGTCACACTTTCTCTGGAAAGAGCCCGCCACCATGAGCTGGCTGGAGGAGAACGTCCACGAGGTTCTGCAAGCAGTGGACGCCGGGGACCCAGCCGTGGAAGCCTGTGAGAACCGGTGAGCTAGGGGTTGACACAAGCCCTGCCACGATCTGCTGTGCCTTGTTTCTCCCCGGCCCTAGGCGGAAGGTGCTCTACCAGCGTGCACCCAGGAATATCCACCGCCATGTGATCCTCTCTGAGATCAAGGAAGCCGTCGCTGCCCTGCCCCCGGTAAGGGAGAAAGGCTGAAATGGGAGCTCTGTGTAGCATCTTCGTTTTATGTCCCTTTCTGAAGGACGTGACCACGCAGTCTGTGATGGGGTTTGATCCTCTGCCTCCTTCGGACACAATCTACTCCTACGTCAGGCCAGAGAGGTACCTCCCTCCTTCCAGTTCCCACCTCCCAGGTCGTTTCTGACTTTTCTTGACTTTCTTTCAGGCTAAGTCCTATCAGCCATGGAAACACCATTGCTCTCTTCTTCCGGTCACTGTTGCCAAACTATACCATGGAGGTAGGTTGAGCTCGTCCCAGCCCCTGCCTCCCGCCCCCTTCTCAGACATGTCCCCTTGCTGCAGGGGGAGAGGCCCGAGGAAGGAGTGGCTGGGGGTCTGAACCGCAACCAGGGCCTGAACAGGCTGATGCTGGCTGTGCGCGACATGATGGCCAACTTCCACCTCAACGACCTGGAGGCGCCGCACGAGGACGACGCTGAGGGGGAGGGGGAGTGGGACTGAGCGTCCGCAGAGGTGACCGAAAAGCCGTATGATGATGTTCCCGATTTCTCTGTTGGTCGGAGTCGGCCAGTTGCCTGAAGTAGGGAAGCTGAGTGTGTCGCTCCCTGGTCCACTGTTTCTCCTATAAATGTAAATGGGTCACGCTCTGCCGTCCGCACCTTCTCCTTTCGCAG